AGGCATCTGCAAGTACCAATTTTACTGTAATGCTCTAAAATTTGGTCACTTGGGGAAGTCTTTACTTGTAACAGTGTAAGTACACAAGGGACAGGAGGGTTTTGCGAGAAAGGCGGGCGCTCTGCCCTGTTCTGCCCGTGACATGATGACGTAAGAACGACTCCCAGAAACTGCCTGAGTCGCCTGCGTCCCCAGCTCCCCGATGTGCACCTGGGCGCGGGACGCCGCAGGACGGAGCGAGAGCGCTCCTCGGTCCCGCTCCCCTGCGCACGGGCCGGCGAGGACCCGGGCGTCTTCACCCCCACAGGAAGGAGCAGAGAGAGCCACCCGAAGTCGGCCTCGAGTCATCCGTGTCCCCGGGTGCCCTGCCTCTCCAGGATACCTGCGTAACTCGCAGCAGCCAAGCCCCACTACGTTCAAAAGTGTGTTTGTGGTTGTCACAGTGCACACCGAAAAGCTCGCTCCGCACCCGCAGAGTGCGCGGGGCCTCTGAGCCTGGAAACAAGCCCCTCCCAGCGCAGCTGTCGCCGCCGCCTGCGGGCTCCTTTCACTTTCTCACGGCCAAGTCACCCAGAGGGGCGCCGCTGCTGCCACCGCCGCTGCGCCCGAGGACTCCGCCCCGCGCCGCTTCGCTCCGGATCCCCGCCCGCCCGAGCCCCGCCCACCCCAACAGTTGCTGCCTGCGATTGGAACGCGCGGGAGGGCAGCTACGGCTCGCCACCCCCATTGGCTGGGCCCCCTTGTCAGTCCGACGACTGCCCACCACCCCCTCCGCCTTCCCGAAGAGCCGCCTTCCCATTGGAGGAGTCTGAGGGCTGGGGGCGGGCGGGGAGCGCCGGTCCAGCCGCTTTCGGTCAATCGCAGAAGCCCAACGCCCGGAGGGAGGGAGGCAGGGGAAGGAGAGGGGCGGACTGAGGGTGGGGGGAACATCTGGCCGGCGCCGCCGCGTGCGTGCGTGGTGCGTCCTCCCGCCCCCTCCCCTCCCCCTCCCCCGCGCCCGCCCCCCCCCCGCCCCCGCCCCCCCACCCGGCCCGGCGGCTCCGCGCTCGCTCCCTCGCTCGCTCCCTCGCTGTGTCTGGCAGGCTGCGGCCGCCGCTGGGCTGCTGCCATGGGGAGCCGTTGAGAGTGGGGCCCTCTTCGCTCCGCCGCGCTCCTCCGGCTGCCAGCGGGGGTGGGCGGGAGGGAGGGGCGGGGGGGAGCGGGCGACGGAGCCGGGATTGGGGGGTGGGGGGGCCGGGAGGGAGGGGGGCAAGAGCCGGAGGAAGCCCACCAAGTCCGGCGGCGGCGGCGGCGGCCGGGAGGAGGAGGAGGAGGAGGCGGAGGACGCGGCGGCGGCGGGGACGCGGTGACTTAGGGCCGCTCCGTGTGAGTCCCGGCGCCGGCCCCTGGCCCCTGACCAGGCTCTAATGAGAAATTCCTCTCTCCCCAGGTTATGAAGACAGTATGGAGTTTCCAGACCATAGTAGACATTTGCTACAGTGTCTGAGCGAGCAGAGACACCAGGGTTTTCTTTGTGACTGCACTGTTCTGGTGGGAGATGCCCAGTTCCGAGCGCACCGAGCTGTACTGGCTTCATGCAGCATGTATTTCCACCTCTTTTACAAGGACCAGCTGGACAAAAGAGACATTGTTCATCTGAACAGCGACATTGTTACAGCCCCCGCTTTCGCTCTCCTGCTTGAATTCATGTATGAAGGGAAACTCCAGTTCAAAGACTTGCCCATTGAAGACGTGCTAGCAGCTGCCAGTTATCTCCACATGTATGACATTGTCAAAGTCTGCAAAAAGAAGCTGAAAGAGAAAGCCACCACGGAGGCAGACAGCACCAAAAAGGAAGAAGATGCTTCAAGTTGTTCGGACAAAGTCGAGAGTCTCTCCGATGGCAGCAGCCACATAGCAGGCGATTTGCCCAGTGATGAAGATGAAGGAGAAGATGAAAAATTGAACATCCTGCCCAGCAAAAGGGACTTGGCGGCCGAGCCTGGGAACATGTGGATGCGATTGCCCTCAGACTCAGCAGGCATCCCCCAGGCTGGCGGAGAGGCAGAGCCACACGCCACAGCAGCTGGAAAAACAGTAGCCAGCCCCTGCAGCTCAACAGAGTCTTTGTCCCAGAGGTCTGTCACCTCCGTGAGGGATTCGGCAGATGTTGACTGTGTGCTGGACCTGTCTGTCAAGTCCAGCCTTTCAGGAGTTGAAAATCTGAACAGCTCTTATTTCTCTTCACAGGACGTGCTGAGAAGCAACCTGGTGCAGGTGAAGGTGGAGAAAGAGGCTTCCTGTGATGAGAGTGATGTTGGCACTAATGACTATGACATGGAACATAGCACTGTGAAAGAAAGTGTGAGCACTAATAACAGGGTACAGTATGAGCCGGCCCATCTGGCTCCCCTGAGGGAGGACTCGGTCTTGAGGGAGCTGGACCGGGAGGACAAAGCCAGTGATGATGAGATGATGACCCCAGAGAGCGAGCGTGTCCAGGTGGAGGGAGGCATGGAGAGCAGTCTGCTCCCCTACGTCTCCAACATCCTGAGCCCCGCGGGCCAGATCTTCATGTGCCCCCTGTGCAACAAGGTCTTCCCCAGCCCCCACATCCTGCAGATCCACCTGAGCACGCACTTCCGCGAGCAGGACGGCATCCGCAGCAAGCCCGCCGCCGATGTCAACGTGCCCACGTGCTCGCTGTGTGGGAAGACTTTCTCTTGCATGTACACCCTCAAGCGCCACGAGAGGACTCACTCGGGGGAGAAGCCCTACACATGCACCCAGTGCGGCAAGAGCTTCCAGTACTCGCACAACCTGAGCCGCCATGCCGTGGTGCACACCCGCGAGAAGCCGCACGCCTGCAAGTGGTGCGAGCGCAGGTTCACGCAGTCCGGGGACCTGTACAGACACATTCGCAAGTTCCACTGTGAGTTGGTGAACTCCTTGTCGGTCAAAAGCGAAGCACTGAGCTTGCCTACTGTCAGAGACTGGACCTTAGAAGATAGCTCTCAAGAACTTTGGAAATAATTTTATATATATATAAATAATATATATATATATACATATATATAAATAGATCTCTATATAGTTGTGGTACGGTCTAAAAGCAGTCTTGTTTCCTGGAAATAAAAAGTTGGGATATTAACTTGTTTTTGCACTTTAGAATAGCATGAGAATCTCACTAATTTAGCATTCTGATAAAAGAAACTTTAGAGCAAGTCAGAATAGAGAGGTGTTTTTCCTTTGAGGGGATAGGGGAAGTAAGCCAATAAGAACCTTTTAAACAAATCGTCCTGTCACAAAATGCTTTCATATGGCTTAATTTTGTCAACACTGCATTGTCTTTTGAGCTCTTTTTTCCCCCCCAACAAAGTTTTTTTGTTTTTTGTTTTTTTTTTTAAGTAGAAATTCCCTCCAGTTTTATTAGCCTCTTTATATGTCTCAAATTGCATGAATTTTTTCTGGCTGTTGGAAACCTGAATGCTTTTAGACCCAAATGGAAAATTTCTGAAATGCTGGATTATCTATTTTTAAACAAGCAGTTGACTTAAAACTTTCTGTGGCAACTTCTGGTTTTCTGACAGTTCCCAGTGAGAGAAATGCTGAAAGTACACTGGGATCACTGGGACACTGTCTTATGAAGGTTTGCTTGGGATGAAAAAGGATATTGCAGCTTCAGCAGTGTTGAACTGTGTGTTTAAAAATGTGAATTACTGTTATTGTATACTGTAATTGATTACATGGGCTGGGGGGGTGTCAAAGAACTTGACAGGTTGTGTTGATGCTCTTAGTTGAGTCTTGAAAAGTAAATATTAACGCTACAGAAATGCATGAGTTTCAATATATTTTTTGTCTTTGTTTGCATTGTATAACTTTAACGAGTGAGTTTAAAATTATTTAATTTCCTTAGAAAAATAACACCATTTGGAAAAAAAAACTGGTGTTATGAAGAACGTAAATGCACTGTTTTTATTTTTATTTTATATAATTTAAATTGACTTTCCCACTGTCTTTAAGTTGAAACTGTTAAGCTGAATAAAAACTTAAGCTGCAAATTGATAACTTCGCTACATAACAAGGAAAATATAAATGTTTACAAACAGCTTAAAGATTTGCATGTGCAGTGTGCATTTATAACAAACTTCTAATTGCACAAAACCCATGCCAGCTCAGAGTTTAGGTGTACACATTTACCCAGTTGAGCGTTCTTAGAATAACTACTGCACAAGTTGACAATAGGTCGTTCTCTCTTTTTTTTTGTTTGCTCCCTTTTTCTTTTTCTCCCCTTCCTCCTTACCCTCCCTCCCTTACTCTCCCCCCCCACCACCACCCTCCACCCCCAACTCATGAAAAGATTCTATGGACTGAAAAAGCCCCAGGCTGAAAGGACTGGACTGCCTTGATTGACATGGGGAAGGGGGTTAGTAGACTATGTGGATTGCGGCAGCAGAGGCTGCAGCCTAACGTGTGGTTTTAATGACCAGCACGCAAGGCAAAAGCATTTTGCACAGTGTTTGTTTTCCTGTCTTGCACTTACAAATAAGGTCTATGGGAGTAGCATGGAAAACGTTTGCTGTTTTTCCCTTTTTTTTTTAATTGCTTTTGTTTAAAATTTGATCGCCTTAACTACTGTAAACATAGCCTATTTTTGTGCTTAAGATACTGAATGGAAAACTCCATTGTGTGTTGCTGGACTGTTTTGGAAATATTTGGTTAAATGTGTGTTAATTTGGCTGTAATGGCATTTAAAGCAAACAAACAAACAAAAAAAGCTGTGAAAATGGCCTTGGAGCATTATCTTTAGTTACTTGAAGAGTTTCTAGTTTTTTTAAAATACAGTTTATGTTAAAATAATTTTTATTAATTTAGAGAAGACAATCAATGTCTGTGAGAAAACGGACTTTCTTTTGGATTTTCTTTTTGTGGTCATTGTGAGTGATTGCTTTTTCCTTTTCTTAGTTTCACATTCTTCCTTTGTTCTAAAACTTAGACTGACATCTAGCTTTGACAATCATAGTATGTTTTATTTTCCTGAGGGGGAATAACTTATAATGCTGTTTAGTTTTGTACTATTGGTGTGTTGGTGAATTTTTAAACTGTGTGCTAACTGCAATAAATTATATGAACTGAGAATTTCTTGTGTGTATTTTTTATTGTGATTATGT